GGAGCTGCCAGGCGCCAACCGCCGACCTCTGACCGCTACGGGTCCCGGCTCGCGCAACGACCCCAAGGCGCATGCCCAGGCGCGGCGACCCCATTGGTGGCGGGCGGCGGGAGCGGCGCGGGCGCGTGCGGGCGGCGGCAGCGGCGGTGACGGCAGCCTAGGCCGGGCGAGGGCCATGCTGAGCCTCGCAGCCAAGCTGGTGGCCTTCTTCTGGAGGACGGCGGACACCCCTAGGGAGGAAGCCGGGCAGCTGGAGCCCGAGCTCGCGGAAGGTGGCTCGCGGGAGGCGGCTGGGAGGCGGGTCCCGGGCCCTCGCGTGTCGGCCACGAGGGAGCCGCGCCCATAGGTCTTTGAGTGCAGTGCGGGCCGGCAGGCAACGCTGGGCCCGGCCTTTCCTCATCTCCGCTGGCGGGGATCCCCGTTCGCCTCAGGAGGCTTCCGACCCCACAGCATCCCGCCGCTCTGGGCGCCCGTCCTCTGTGAGGTCTCTCCGGTGACACCAGCCCCTCTTCCCGCCCTCACTTTGTGTGTTTACGCCGAGCAGCTGCCAAGTCGTCTCTCCATGTCGTTCCTCCCTGTCCGCAGCGTCATTGGCGGTGGTGTGTCTAGAAAGCCCCGAAAAACGCGGCCCCGCAGACTTGGCCTGTCCTTTCAGAACGCGCTGCGCCAAGGCGTGCCATTTCCTTGTCTGGTTTTCAAGCCCATCTTTCTAAAGCCCGGGATGCGCCCGGATGCCCTCACCGTTCCTTTCTCCTGAGGTGTTTGTGTGTGTGTGTGTGTGAGACGGAGTTTCGCTCTTGTTGCCCAGGCTGGAGTGCAGTGGCGCAATCTCGGCTCACCGCAACCTCCGCCTTCTGGGTTCAAGTGATTCTCCTGCCTCAGCCTCCCGAGCAGCGGGGATTATAGGCACCCGCCACCACGCCCGGCTAATTTTTGTATTTTTAGTCGAGGGGGGGTTCGCCATGTTGGTCAGGCTGGTCTCGAACTCCTGATCTCAGGTGACCCACCCACCTTGGCCTCCCAAAGTGCTGGGATTACAGGCTTGAGCCACCACGCCCGACCTCTCCCGAGGTTCTGATGGCTTCTCCCGATGTTTCCTTATGTGGGAATGGAATCCACAGTAGTGGGTCCCTAATTGCCTTCTGTGAGAAAAGACAGGAACAGGCTTCAGGAGGGGAGCTTCCTGCTGCAGGCAGCGTGTTCAGGGCCTCTGGATCCACGAGGGCCGATGCCCGGGGGGCCGGCTGTGTTACCTGGAGCACTTGCTCCGTGGATCTCTTCGGTAGAACACGCGCTCAGCGGTAGCTGGAGCTCCAGCTCTTGGCAGCGCTCAGATCCTATGCCTGTACTGTAACCGTCGCCCCAGGTTCCTCCCGTGGCTGGGAAGCTGCAGTAAAGGCACGTTCAGGACTCAGGACCGTGGCTGCAGCAGTGGCCAGACGGCTGAGGGCGTGCGCTGCTCCTGGGCCAGACTTGTCTGCCCAGCCCCGAACCTTTTCCAGCACCGTGTTTGTTGAGATTCTCCAGTCTTCCGAGGCTGCTGCTGATGGTAATAAAAAGATAATCGATAGTACTAATAAAGCCAAGATAACTTCTTTGTTTACCTACCTCAGGTGACACTAAGCTGAAAACTGTACGGGGTGTCGTGACAAGGTACTGCAGCGATTATGGCATGATTGATGATATGATCTACTTCTCCAGTGATGCTGTGACTAGCAGAGTGCTTCTGAATGTTGGACAGGAAGTGATTGCAGTTGTGGAAGAAAATAAAGTGTCCAATGGACTGAAAGCAATCAGGGTAAGGTTTGAGTTCATTTGGGAACAGTTTTTTTATGGTTTAGAGCGGTGTGTTTGTTTTACAGGTAGAAGCTGTCTCTGATAAGTGGGAAGACGACAGCAGAAACCATGGGAGTCCCTCAGACTGCGGCCCCCGAGTGTTGATTGGCTGTGTGACTTCCCTGGTGGAGGGCGCAGGCTGTATCAGTCAGACCACCTACTTCTCTCTGGAGAGTGTGTGCGAAGGTATGCTCAGGGGTCTGTGTTCCACATTGAAACACTACCATGGCTTTTTTCCTGGCGGTTTTAGGCTTCGAGCCCTGCAAGGGAGACTGGGTGGAGGCTGAGTACCGGATCCGGCCTGGCACGTGGAGCAGCGAAGCCACCTCAGTGAAGCCACTGAGATACAAGCGCGTGGACAAGGTAGCGTGCCGACTAGTGGCTCCTCTCTGTGCGCTTCCTGTGACGCTCAGCTCTCTGCTCCCAGGTCTGCATCTCTAGCCTCTGTGGAAGGAACGGGGTGTTAGAGGAAAGCATCTTCTTTACCTTGGACTCCTTGAAACTGCCAGATGGGTACACACCCCGGAGAGGTGACGTGGTCAATGCAGTGGTGGTGGAGAGCAGCCAGTCATGCTATGTCTGGAGGGCACTTTGTATGACCCTAGTGAAGAGGCGGTAAGAAAATGCTTTTCTGGCCAGGTGCGGTGAGAGGGATGTCTTTCTGGGGCTCTTTTTTCAGAGACGCCGCCCCTGTTCATGAGGCCACTCATTTCTATGGAACGATTTTGCTGAAGAACAAAGGTGATATTGAAGTTACACAGGTGACGCATTTTGGAACCCTAAAGGAAGGAAGAAGTAAAACCATGGTGATCTGGATAGAGTGAGTTTGCCACTGAAACATTTTCTATAAAGGGCTGTGTTCATAGTTAATTGTATTTTTCCAGGAATAAAGGAGACATTCCTCAAAACTTAGTCAGCTGTAAACTGGCTGGCTGGGATAAATCTAAACAATTCAGATTCCAAATGCTGGATAAAGACCAGATGTGCCCCGTGGTATCTTTTGTTTCTGTTCCTGAGAAGGAGAATTCATCAGATGAAAATATTAATTCATTAAATAGCCACACAAAAAACAAAACCTCTCAGATGTCGGAGAGCAGTTTGGTGAACAACAGAGGAATCTCTCCAGGTAGTGGACGTTTCGGCTGTCACTGCGTGAGGGTCAACTTTTGTATTAAAATTTTATTTCCCAGGTGATTGTACCTGTAAAGGAGAAAATGGAGAAAAAGACAACATTCTATCAAGGAAGCAGATGACAGAGCCTGAGCCTGGGGGGCTTGTCCCTCCAGGGGGAAAAACCTTCATTGTGGTCATCTGTGACGGAAAGTAAGGGCCTGGAGGTCTGGGGAGAGCCGCGTCTAAAACTAAATTTCATTTTGTTTTTTTCAAGAAATCCTGGCCGCTGCAAGGAGCTCCTTTTGCTCTGTTTTTCCGATTTCCTAATTGGGCGATACCTTGAAGTAAATGTTATCAGTGGGGAGGAGTCACTAATTGCTGCGCGCGAACCATTTTCTTGGAAAAAGCTTAAAAGTTCACAAGCGTTAACATCCGCAAAAACTACAGTTGTTGTGACCGCACAGAAAAGGTACCATAACTGAAATGAGTGTGGCTCTTGGTTTATTTTTAACTTGTGAACTTAATTTTTTAAGGAACTCAAGACGACAACTTCCAAGTTTTCTTCCCCAATATCCAATCCCAGATAGACTTAGAAAATGTGTGGAACAAAAAATTGACATCCTGACTTTCCAGCCATTACTTGCAGAGGTAGGAAGTGTCTCATGGCCTGTGGGGTGTTGTGCTGACTTTATAACATTTGGGTGTTTTCCAGCTTCTGAACATGTCAAATTACAAGGAGAAGTTTTCGACTTTGCTGTGGCTTGAGGAGATTTATGCAGAAATGGAACTGAAAGAGTATAACATGAGCGGGATCATCTTAAGAAGGAATGGGGATCTGCTGGTTCTGGAGGTCCCAGGGTTGGCCGAAGGGAGGCCTTCTCTCTACGCAGGTGTGTTTGTTACTCATATGCTTCCCTGGGTGGCTTTAAACATGGTAATATATTTTTTAACTAGGTGATAAACTGATTTTAAAAACTCAAGAGTACAATGGACATGCCATCGAATACATCAGCTACGTGACTGAGGTGAGAGCACTCTCTCTTAATGAGTTTGTGTTGAAATCAGGTATATTGTTTGTTCCTTTTTTAGATTCATGAAGAAGATGTAACTCTTAAAATTAATCCAGAATTTGAACAAGCCTATAACTTTGAACCTATGGATGTGGAATTTACATATAATAGGTAATGCTTTTAGTGAGTCTTCTTTCAAATGTTTAGTTATTTTATGTGGTTTTCTTTCCTGCAGGACCACAAGCAGACGGTGTCACTTTGCACTTGAACACGTCATCCACTTAGGTGTAAAAGGTATTACTTTTATAGAATGATAGTGTTACATCACCCGTGCTCTTACCATTTTTTGTTTTAAAAGTGTTGTTTCCAGAAGAAATTATTTTACAGTCTCCACAAGTGACGGGAAATTGGAACCATGCACAAGACACCAAAAGCAGTGGACAGTCCACCAGCAAAAAGGTAGTGCTCAGCAATGTGGCTTTCTCTACACATTTAAAACATTTTTCTGCCTGATAATTTCTAGAATAGGAAAACAATGACGGACCAAGCTGAGCATGGAACAGAGGAGAGGCGTGTTGGTGACAAGGACCTGCCGGTGCTGGCACCCTTTACTGCAGAGATGAGCGATTGGGGTATGTGCTCATGAGGGGCAAGGAGAAGAGCATCTAACTGAAACTTTCTTCACTTTGAATACAGTAGATGAAATTCAGACCCCTAAAGCAAGAAAGATGGAGTTTTTCAACCCAGTGCTAAATGAAAATCAGAAGTTAGCAGTTAAAAGGATTCTGAGTGGTGACTGCCGTCCCCTCCCGTATATTCTCTTTGGACCTCCTGGTACTGGAAAGACAGTGACAATAATAGAGGCTGTTTTACAGGTAAGGACAGCGGCGCCGCGGGTGCTGTGGCTGAGCCTTGGTCTCTTGTGTGTCTTTGATGAAGGTACACTTTGCCTTGCCGGACAGTCGGATTTTAGTCTGTGCGCCCTCCAACAGTGCTGCTGACCTCGTGTGTCTGCGGCTGCACGAGAGCAAGGTGCTACAGCCGGCCACCATGGTCCGGGTGAACGCCACCTGCAGGTTCGAGGAGGTGAGCCCTTGGTGCAAGCAGTGGGGGGCACCAGTAAACTAACTCTACGCCTCCTTGCCCCCAGATAGTTATTGACGCCGTCAAACCGTATTGCAGAGACGGAGAAGACATCTGGAAAGCCTCACGCTTCCGGATAATCATCACCACATGCAGCAGCTCAGGGCTGTTTTACCAAATAGGAGTGAGGTGAGCCCCGGGCATGGAGCGCGGCATGGGGCAGAAATTACCATTTAGAACATCTTTGCTCTAGAGTTGGGCACTTCACTCACGTGTTTGTGGACGAGGCTGGGCAGGCAAGTGAGCCGGAATGCCTCATTCCTCTGGGGCTGATGTCGGACATCAGTGGCCAGGTAAGTCCCGACTACTGTGTGTGCTGCTTCCTTGCATGAGCTGAGACGGGCCCTCTGTGTGCAGATCGTGCTGGCAGGAGACCCCATGCAGCTCGGCCCAGTCATTAAGTCCAGACTCGCCATGGCCTATGGGCTGAACGTGTCCTTTTTGGAACGGCTGATGTCTCGACCCGCGTACCAGAGGGACGAAAATGCTTTCGGTGCTTGTGGCGCACATAATCCCCTGTTGGTGAGTCACAGACTCCAGCGCGTTCAGGTCCCTCCCCTTGTGACCCATCACCATCTCCTCGCAGGTCACAAAGCTGGTGAAGAACTACCGGTCCCACGAGGCCCTGCTGATGCTGCCCTCACGGCTGTTCTACCACAGGGAACTCGAGGTCTGTGCGGACCCCACAGTGGTGACCTCCTTGCTGGGCTGGGAGAAGTTGCCTAAGAAAGGCTTCCCTCTCATCTTCCATGGTGTGCGGGTGAGTTGTGTCTTGAATCCGTAGGTGACCGTGTAAAGTAGGTTTTCTCTCCTCATCAACCCAGGGCAGCGAGGCACGGGAGGGAAAAAGCCCATCGTGGTTCAACCCGGCCGAGGCCGTCCAGGTCCTGCGCTACTGCTGCCTCCTGGCCCACAGCATCTCCAGTCAGGTGTCTGCCAGCGACATTGGCGTCATCACGCCCTACCGGAAGCAGGTACGCCCTGCCCAGGCACGCCTGGTTCTGTGTGGTCCCAGGAAGCATCTCCACACGTTCACAGTGGCTCTGGAGCTCTGGTGGGGACACAGGTGCCTCCCATGCCGAACACCAGGTTTCATTCATGAAGCATGTGTCCCTGTGGTGTTCACACCACCAAGCAGAACTTGGAAAGAACCCCCAAAATACAGAAGAAAAGGTGAGTCCCCTAGGCCATCACAGTAACAGATCATCTTTAGTCTTTCTTTTAATCTGTTCTCAAGGTGGAGAAAATCAGAATTCTTTTGCGTAATGTTGATCTGATGGATATAAAGGTTGGATCAGTAGAGGAGTTTCAAGGACAAGAGTATCTGGTCATCATCATTTCGACCGTAGGTATCCCTGTTCTCCGTGGGGATGGACATGCCATTTTTATTCATCTCTGTGTGCTTTTAGGTACGGTCAAATGAAGATAGATTTGAAGATGATCGATATTTTTTGGGTTTCTTGTCCAACTCAAAAAGATTTAATGTTGCAATCACCAGACCCAAAGCTTTGCTGATAGTGCTGGGAAACCCCCATGTTCTCGTTCGAGTGAGTTTTCAGGCACTGGGTGGGCTGTGATCTCTCACACCAGGCTAATTGTTATTGCCAACAGGACCCCTGTTTTGGTGCTTTGCTGGAATACAGTATTACAAACGGTGTTTACATGGGATGCGATTTACCTCCTGCACTGCAGTCTCTGCAAAAGTGAGCGCTTCTGCTGTCTTCCTCAAAGACAGTCACTGGCCATCCGCTTCTCCTCTGTCTACAGCTGTGGCGAGGGGGTGGCAGACCCCTCCTACCCAGTGGTGCCAGAATCCACAGGACCAGAGAAGCATCAGGAGCCCAGCTGATCTGCAGTGGCTGACAGCAGGGAGGCCATGTGCTCAGCCTGGCCACGTTGCCGTTACAGTCTGCTCCGTGGCTCCTGTGGCCTGCCCTTGTCTCGCAGCCAGGCAGGGTCGTGTGTGGGTGTGGGGCTGCCAGGTTGGACGCAGCTGCTGCTGCCCTGACTTTGGCATATGCCAGCCTGTTCCTGCCACAGGGCAGTCACTGCCGCCTACCCTGAAATAAACCCTCGAGTGACCCCCAGAAGCCTTTCCACCTCGAGATGTGTGCCCGTG